GTAAACTATACAGTGACAAACCACCGCACAACAGGCTCTCGAAAGGAGGCAGCAAATTACCCAAAAGTGCAGGCGGCTTGCTAGTGTGCACAGGCCAAAGAAAGGGCGGCAGGTGGGGAAGGCAGCCATGGGCCTTGAAGAGCTGACCGAATTGGCAGAATTTCTGCAGGAGGGGAGCTGGGAACGACCTGAGCTAAAGCTCGGAGCTGTGCGAAGAAACCGGAAAAGCCCAGAGCACTTGCAGGGGCGGGTGGGGAGCTAGATGGTGGGGTGGGGTGGGGACGGAGGAGGGCCAGCAGGAGACATTCCGCAGGGAGGGGCAAGCACGTGTGAGGCGGGCGGGGCGCGAAGGGTCAGGCTTTTGCTCAAAACAGGCAGAGGACAAGGTCAGCTCAGCCGCAGACCGAGCCGCTGGTGACTGTCTCCGCCACCAGGCAGTGAGAGTGAAGGGAGAGCGCGAGCTCTGAAGCCCGCTAGACTAAGCTTGCAATCTGAGCTCCATTCACCCCCTCCTATTTCTTGAGACCTTGTCAGTTCCCCTGTGAGCCTCGGACTCCTCACTTGTAAAACGAGGACAGATGCCCGTGCCAGAAGTCAACCAGAGCTTTCCCCGGCGTGGGCACCAGCCCAAGGGCGTTTTGCTTTTCTAGTCTCATCTCTGCTCTGACGCTAAGCTCAAAGAGGGACTGGGGGACGGGAAGATATCCACCATGGCATGCGCCCTAGCTCTCGGGCTGGTGTTGGCTGCTTCCTTCTCAGATTCCAGAGTGCCTAGAGGCCAGGAAAGGGAGAAGGTCCTACCAGCCTGGGGTAGGGACTCGGGGGCCAGGCACTGGCGCTGACGCAGGCTAGCAGGGCGCCACTGGCTGGTCCCCACCCACCTCGGTGGGTTGGGGGATGGGCGCACCAGCCCCTCCTGGGTGAGCCCTAGCCTGGGGCTTCCTATTTCGGGAGCCGGGGGCGTGGGCCACGTCTCCTCATGTGATGCGAGGGCTATTTAAAGCGGCAGCCCGGGCAGGGAGCCGCCGTCGGAGCCCTTGCACGCCTGCTCTCTTGTAGCTTCTCTCAGCCTAGCCCAGCATCACTATGGTGGACGCTTTCCTGGGCACCTGGAAGCTAGTGGACAGCAAGAATTTCGATGACTACATGAAGTCACTCGGTGAGCAAGCCGCGGGGCTCAGGATGTTGGCTTCATATACTCATAACCTTCCCCCTACCCTCAGGTGTGGGTTTTGCTACCAGGCAGGTGGCCAGCATGACCAAGCCTACCACAATCATCGAAAAGAATGGGGACATTCTCACCCTAAAAACACACAGCACCTTCAAGAACACAGAGATCAGCTTTAAGTTGGGGGTGGAGTTCGATGAGACAACAGCAGATGACAGGAAGGTCAAGGTAAGTCAGGGAAACAGGGGTGGGGAATGGAGTCACAGCTCAGGCCTCTACCCTCTTTCCACAGTCCATTGTGACACTGGATGGAGGGAAACTTGTTCACCTGCAGAAATGGGACGGGCAAGAGACCACACTTGTGCGGGAGCTAATTGATGGAAAACTCATCCTGGTAAGATGGGCAACTTTGGAGCTATATCTGATAAACTTCATGAGTTATTATTCCCATTTTACAGATGGAAAAACTGCAACTCAGAAATGTAAAGTGAGTCGACCAAGGCTAAAGCGGCAAAACCACTATACTTTATAACACAGAGTTTGGCACTATTTCCACTTTGTTCTCTCTCAAAGATGAAGGCTCAGGAGGAGGGAAGATAAAAACAAATCACTGGAGAGTCCTGGCATGCTGGAACATGGACTCTAGCTAGCAAGAAGGGCTCAAGGAGGTGGCCTTCTCCTAGACCTCAACTTTGATGCAAAAGCTGTTTTGCAGCCTGAACAAAGACAATCCAATCCTCCAGCAAATGGCGTCATTTTCCCTACGTGTCTAGCCTTGAGCTACAGAACAAAAGAACAATCACATCCGAAGTTGTAGTTCGCCTGGTTGCGGTGGCTCACGCCTGTGATCCCAGCACTTTGGGAGGCCAAGGTGGGTGGATCACCTGAGGTCAGGAGGTCGAGACTAGCCTGACCAACATGAAGAAACCCCATCTCTACTAAAAATACAAAATTAGCTGGGCGTGGTGGCACATGCCTGTAATCCCAGCTACTCGGGAGGCTGAGGCAGGAGAATCGCTTGAGCGTGGGAGGCGGAGGTTTTGGTGAGCCAAGATCGCGCCACTGCACTCCAGCCTGGGCAACAAGAGCGAAACTCTGTCTCAAAACAAAACAAAACAAAACACGCACACACAAAAACAAAATTAGCCGGGCGTGGTGGCACATGCCTGTAATCCCAGCTACTCGGGAGGCTGAGGCAGGAGAATTGCTTGAACCCGGAGGCAGAGGTTGGGGTCAGCCAAGATTGTGCCATTGCACTCCAGCCTGGGCAACAAGATGGAAACTCCGTCTCAAAAAAAAAAAAAAGGTTGTAGTTCAAAAGCAAAGTTGGGAGTTGGGGTGGGGGAAGACTGAGAGCCAGAAGATGAACCAAGCTTCTGCTCTCTCAACTTCATTCAAGTGAGAAGGGAAACAGAAGATAATGGGTTAAAAAAAAATGACATGGATTCAAGTATCAGATGGAAATAGAAAATTAAACATAAAACAGTTTTTAAATGGCATAGGAGTGTGAGCCCATGGCGCAGGTCAAGGGGGCACTGGAAGGAAGCCACTGGTCAAACATCTCAAAGACTGCTCTCTAGGAAAAGCACATATCCCTTGTTAGAGCAGCTAGTCTACCCATTTTCACTATAGTTCTGAAACAGGATAGCAGCAGCCCAGTGTGACAGAAAAACAAAAATAAAAGCAAAAACTGAAAAAAGAGAATATAGCAGTGAACATTTATTGAGTACTTA